AGCAGCCTCTGTCCCTGCAGGGGCTCTAGACCCCAGCCACGGATGGCTAAGGAGGAGCTAGGCCAGGGCACGCATAGACAACCCCCGACATTCACGGGTGTTCAGCCCTACCCTGGGTGTGGAGGTCGTGGCCCAGCTGCCTGACCCAGAGCTCGGCTCTTCCACTTGCGCTTCCCACCCCCAGCTTCACAAGGTCACCTCCAGGAACTCAGTCTTTTTGTGTGTTGTTTTCTGGAGAAGGAAGGTGATCTCCCCACTCCCGGGGCTGTCTGCCTTCCCTGTAGCTGGCAGGTGCCAGAGGCCCCCGCCTGTGACATCCGGCTTTCCTCCCACCACACTCGCCTGAGAGCCAGCATCTGTCTTCTTGGGCCTGCTCAAGCTCTCCTCCGTGTCAGCCCCTCCTCCATGCCCTTCTCCCTCAGACCCCACCCCCCATCCCTTCACCGCCCACTGGGGCTCATCGCTCAGGCTGTAGGAGGGAAATGGAAGGATGTCCTCCCGGGCTCTGGCTGGCGCTGGGTGTCCGAGTCAGCGGAGCGCCCCCAGCAGTCTCCCCGAGGCAGAGTCATGGGGGTGCTGGCGCCTGGACGCTGTCTCATCCCGGGGAGCCGCTTTCCCACCGGCTCCCTGGGCTCCAGCCGCCCCACGCGAGCCCCCGGCTGGTTCTGGGGCCAGGACCGCCCCTCTCCAAGGCAGACTTCCCTTCATTCCACGACAAAGACGCGCAGCCCCGTTTCCCTGGGGCTCTAGCCCGTGAGATCGCCGGGTGTATCCCGACTCCCGCCGGCACGTGCGCTCCCCCAGGGCAGGGCCTGCCTGTCCCCTTCCGCGGGTCGCCAGCAGCCAGCACAGGCCGCAAACGGCGGTCCGCAGAGCGGACCAACGGAGCCGACCCTCGCAGGCTTGGAGCCGGACGCGGCGGGGCAGAGCCCCCGAGGCTGCAGCTCGCCGGAACCCGCGGGAGGGCAGCCGGGCTGGGCGGAGCGCACAGCGCCACGGACCGACCGCGCAGGCTCTGCCGGCCACTTCCGGTGTCGCGCGGCGGCTCCCGGCAGGAGGCAGAGGGCACACCGCCAGCCCCAGGCCAGGCTGCGAGGGCCGCGGACCCGAGCCGGGAAGGACCTTGGGCGGACGAGCCGCGCGTCCCGCAGCCATGGAGCAGGACGACCCGGTCGAGGCGCTGACGGAGCTGCGCGAGCGGCGGCTGGGCGCGCTGGAGCTGCTGCAGGCGGCGGCCGGCTCGGGCTTGGCAGCCTACGCGGTGTGGGCGCTGCTGCTCCAGCCCGGCTTCCGGCGCGTGCCGCTGCGGCTGCAGGTGCGGGGCGGGGCCAGGCCGGGCAGGGGAGCGGCCAGTGGACTCTCGCCGCCACCCGGTCCAGGTGCCCTACGTCGGCGCGAGCGCGCGGCAGGTGGAGCACGTGTTGTCGCTGCTGCGAGGACGCCCCGGAAAAACGGTGGATCTGGGCTCTGGCGACGGCAGGATCGTAAGTGCCTGCGTCTGGGTCTTCGCCGCCCCCATCCTGGTTCCCACACTCTCGGTGCCCACAGGTGCTGGCGGCCCACAGGTGCGGCCTCCGCCCGGCCGTGGGCTACGAGCTGAACCCCTGGCTGGTGGCGCTGGCGCGGCTGCACGCCTGGAGGGCCGGCTGTGCCGGCAGCGTCTGCTATCGCCGCAAGGATCTCTGGAAGGTAACCTGGGGATCCCTGGCCACCCGCTGACACTCCCCGGCCGGGGCGACTTCTCTTCCGGCAGGTGAGCCTGAGGGACTGCCGCAACGTGTCTGTGTTCCTGGCCCCTAGCGTGGTAGGTGCGGGGTTGCCAGCCCCGCTGGGAAGCGCCCCCTCTACTCTGCTGTTCTCTCCCTCAGCTCCCGCTGCTGGAGGACAAGCTGCGGACAGAGCTGCCTGCTGGGGCCCGCGTGGTGTCTGGGCGCTTCCCACTCCCCACCTGGCAGCCTGTGACCGCGGTTGGCGAGGGCCTGGACCGAGTATGGGCTTATGATGTTCCTGAGGGTGGGCAGGCTGGGGAGGCCGCCTCCTCGCGGATACCCATCCAGGCTGCCCCCGGACCTAGTTCTGCCCCCATCCCGGGGGGCCTTATTTCTCAGGCCAGCTGAGTATTAGACACGATAAAGACTCTGTGGGTTCTATCCTGACTCATGTTTTATGGGGGGCTGGGTGG